ACAACTGTAATGGTCAATAAAGTATCCACTTTCCACCTTCCACTTCCCTGTAGCTCCTGGCCCTGGCTTTATTCTCTGGGGCTCCACACATTCAGTTTACACTCAGTGGCCAGTGGCTGGGGCCATTGTAGAAAATGAGGAAACTCCAATTCCTTCCTTCTTTTCTTCCTCTTTCATCCCTTCCTCCCTCCCTACATCCCTCTCTCTCTTCCTTCCTTCCTTGACACTTACCATGTACCAGACCTTCTGCCAGGCACATGGATGGGAGCACAGTTCCGGGAAGTTGGCTGCAGGGTTAGAACTAAGTCCCAAGCCCCGTAAAGCTCATGCCAGGGGACTGGACTGTCCAGTACTGAGGGATGGGGATGCTGAGGCTGGTGGCCTTCCTCAGATGCACTGTAGTGCCCCAGGCAGAGTCCTGGGCTGCCCTGTGAGGAGGTGACCAGAGGTAGAGCAACTTCACCCTAAGGCTGGATCAGGATCCCCTCCAGGTTTTTACTAGAGCCAAACCCACATCTCCTTTCTCTTCTGCCACCCCCCCTTAAAATGCTTAGAAACACATAGATTTAAATACAAGTTCAAATGTAAGTAATTTCAACTGTGTAACTATGAGGAGTCAATTCTACGTGGGTCCTATCTGTATCCTCCCCAGGGCTCAGCTCCATTCTTTGCTTTCATTCATTCTCATTCAATACATTGTTGTTAAGAGCTCACTGGGTGCCCTCTCTGTCATGTAGTAAGGTTTTAAAAAGAAAGCCTCTTCTGAGCTTCAGTTTCCTTATTTATAAAATAGGAGTATTGATCCGTTCCTTGCTTTTCTTACAAGGATATGCTGAAGATGACTGAAGTACAGAGTAAAGAAGGATTATGTTTGGGTGTCAAAGGAATAGAATGCCCTCTTTCAAACTGAGCACAGCAGGAACCTGTAACAGGAACACAGCAACTTGTTGAATGAATGACAATATTGGAAAACATACATTTCCTCCCCTCCCCATCATAGTCCCTCTGCTTCCGTGTTAACTCCATAGACAGGCCAGCACAGCCAGCCTTGCAGCCTGAGATAAGGCCTTTGGCGGGTGTCTCCCCTATCGCTCCCTCAAGCCCTCAAGTAGGTGTTGGAGAGAGGGGTGATGCCTGGTGCTGGTGGAACCCCTGCACAGAGACGGACACAGGATGAGCTCTAAGTACCCGCGGTCTGTCCGGCGCTGCCTGCCCCTCTGCGCCCTAACACTGGAAGCAGCTCTCATTCTCCTCTTCTATTTTTTTACCCACTATGACGCTTCCTTAGAGGATCAAAAGGGGCTCGTGGCATCCTATCAAGGTGAGAGTTCATTGGAACAGTGGTCACAGGAGCTCCTCCTTCTCACCATCTCCCCACCGAGCAGTCGGCCAAGATCTGACCGTGATGGCGGCCCTTGGCTTGGGCTTCCTCACCTCAAATTTCCGGAGACACAGCTGGAGCAGTGTGGCCTTCAACCTCTTCATGCTGGCGCTTGGTGTGCAGTGGGCAATCCTGCTGGACGGCTTCCTGAGCCAGTTCCCTCCTGGGAAGGTGGTCATCACACTGTTCAGGTATTGGGATGGTGGCTGGATCACTTCTGGGTTCAGTCATCCTGGCTCTCCTTCTCACCCCCAGTATTCGGCTGGCCACCATGAGTGCTATGTCGGTGCTGATCTCAGCGGGTGCTGTCTTGGGGAAGGTCAACTTGGCGCAGTTGGTGGTGATGGTGCTGGTGGAGGTGACAGCTTTAGGCACCCTGAGGATGGTCATCAGTAATATCTTCAACGTGAGTCATGGTGCTGGGAGGAGGGACCTGGGACACTCACTGCTCTTACTGGGTTTTATTGCAGACAGACTACCACATGAACCTGAGGCACTTCTACGTGTTCGCAGCCTATTTTGGGCTGACTGTGGCCTGGTGCCTGCCAAAGCCTCTACCCAAGGGAACGGAGGATAATGATCAGAGAGCAACGATACCCAGTTTGTCTGCCATGCTGGGTAAGGACAAGGTGGGGTGAGTGGTCTCATACGATTCTGGCCAACCACCCTCTCTGGCCCCCAGGCGCCCTCTTCTTGTGGATGTTCTGGCCAAGTGTCAACTCTGCTCTGCTGAGAAGTCCAATCCAAAGGAAGAATGCCATGTTCAACACCTACTATGCTCTAGCAGTCAGTGTGGTGACAGCCATCTCAGGGTCATCCTTGGCTCACCCCCAAAGGAAGATCAGCATGGTGAGCAGGGCGCTGCCCTTGGGCAGCACTTGGCTTCCTTTACCCACACGCTATTTCTTTGCAGACTTATGTGCACAGTGCGGTGTTGGCAGGAGGCGTGGCTGTGGGTACCTCGTGTCACCTGATCCCTTCTCCGTGGCTTGCCATGGTGCTGGGTCTTGTGGCTGGGCTGATCTCCATCGGGGGAGCCAAGTGCCTGCCGGTAAGAAACTAGACAACTAATGCTCTCTGCTTGCCAATCTGCTTATAATAACACTTGTCCACAGGTGTGTTGTAACCGAGTGCTGGGGATTCACCACATCTCCGTCATGCACTCCATCTTCAGCTTGCTGGGTCTGCTTGGAGAGATCACCTACATTGTGCTGCTGGTGCTTCATACTGTCTGGAACGGCAATGGCATGTGGGTCACTGGGCTTACCCCCCATCCCCTTAAAATGAGATTTAAGAGAAGTTATCTGCCCAAGGTCACCCGGCTGGAACCTGGCTGTAAAAATGGCTGAAGCAGGTGATGAGGAGCTGATGTGTTTGGACGTGTCTCAGAGAAATCATGGAGGCGCTGGGGTTCCTTCCGGTTCTTGGATGCCTTCTACAGAGACAACCATAGCCCCAAATTATAGGGATCACATATCAGTGGGTGAGACATCCTTGCTTGGGATGAGGAGGGGATGAGCTGTGTGAAGCAAGGTGCCTCTGTAATGGGTTCCAGTGATGTGTCTGCCACTGTCTTAATAACTGTGCAATTCTAAGCAGAACCTTTCCTGTCTCTGGGCCTGAGAGTTCCCCTCTGTAAGATGAGGACTTGACCTAGCAAGGTCCTACTCAGATGCCTGTAGAGAACAGGCAGGGGAAGTTAGAAAAAAAAAAAGCCAGTGAAGGAAGGGAGCTCTTCAGCTTGCACCCACCATCACAGTGCAGGGACCCAGGCTCAGTGTTGCCAGATCCAATGACTTCTCAAGAGCTCAAAATCTAGAGTTTTGCATGTGCTCTCCCAAGTACTGGCAGAAAATTCAAGATTGTTAGTAACACTGTGTGGCTAAATTCTGCTTGTGGGCTGCCTAGATTCCCAATTCTGTGATTCTGTGGTTCTCTGGAAGCATTGGTTCTCCACAGCACCTGCATCACTTGGAAACTTGTTAGAAATGCAAGCCCTACCTACGGCCCCACCCCAGACCTACCCAGTTAGAAATCTGGGGGTGGGACCTATCAGTCCATGTTTGAACAAGCCCCACAAGTGTTCTCTTGCAAGCTCAAGTTTTAGAACCACTGACCTATAGCCAAAAAAGAAAAAGCCAATCAGTGGTTTGCTGGTAGAGGATTAACTTAACAACTGGCTTTCCATGAAAATAAAGCCTTGATTGGTAGCACTTGCAATTTCTATGGTACAAACGCTTCCCACATGACTGAGTTCAAGCTATCAAGGAGACGTCACTGCACATGGACTTGGGAAGAGATGAGAACAATCAGCCCACTGAGCCTATGGGAACTGGCTCCAGCACATCCCTGCAAGTCAACTCTCATCAGGGTGAGTGAGTTGAGGACCAAGAAGCAGTTATCCTCTTGCCTTTGCAGGACCCAGGCAAAGGGAAGGGCATAGTGACAGTGATGATCTCTCTTCCGGAAGTCTTTGGTTTGCTGAGAGTAAAAGGCGTGGGCTTCACCAGTGGTGAAGCCAGTCATGCAGCCTTAGTCCTGGTACTCAAACTCCCTAAATCTCAGTTTTCTATCTGTAAAATGGGAAAATAAGTCCTATGTCACAGGGTTGCTGTGCAGATTTAGCAATAGAACATAGCCCCGTTCTTTATGATGACTGATGCTGCATCAGTATGGGGACATCTCTATGTAATGGAAAGATGGAGAGAGGATTAAGTGCAAAGTCACAGCACTTAATGGGAACTGTGGATTAGCTACTTGGTGGCATTGGGCAAGTCAGTTGACTTTGCATTAATTCCACAAACAATATTTCCCAATTTCCTATTCAGATGAGCATATGTGACTGAGTCAGATGCTGTGATCAGAGCCAGGATGGAGCATTTCCCACAAACTGTGGGATTTTTAAGTGATGGGAAGGCACACTGAAATGGCATTGAATCATGCAGTTGCAGATACTCTTTTTCAATTCTCAGTCCTTTGATTACATCAGGGAGAAAAGAAAGTCCCCACTTGGGCTGAGAATCTCTGCACCCTTCTAGCTCTTGTTAACCACTCTTTTGAATAGCAGAGAAAACCTCAGACTGCCATATCTGGGAGAGATTTTAGCAACATTTTGTTTTCATTGTATCTCTTTTTACAGCTACCTCCCATTTCCCTTCTATTTCAAGCTAGTAACACAGTTTTCTTTTAAATTCATTTATTTAAATGTAAAAATAAGTCTATTTGGAGAAAAAAAATTTTTAATAGCATCTCTGGAATGCCAGTATGGCTAAATTCATGAATGTTGTCCTCAAATGCTGAAATCTGGGAAGCATCTGGCCAAGCTTTGTGGACAGGCCTTCCTAGTTTGAATCCCAAGAGCCACTCATTCCGAGCCACAAAACATTGGAATTCTTGGTTCACTTCCCTAACCTGAACTTGTCCTCTGTGAAATAGGGACATTAATAGCTCACTCACAGGGCTGCTGTGAGGACATGTGTTGAGCTGAGGGTCTGGCCAGGGGAGACCCTGTGCAGGGAGACTGTTATCATGGTGATGGATTTCTGCTTCATTCATTTCTTTTTCCAGACAGCATCATATAGAATGAGTTGTGGGGTGGCAGTCAGCAGGTTTGGGTTTATCCTCTATTCTGCCACTTATTACTTAAAAAAAAAAACCCAACTTATATAGTATAAGCTATATCCAGAAAAGTGCAAATATCATACAAGTACCATTTGATGAATCTTCTGATATCCCCACATAACCAACACCCAGAACCTCTTCTTGTCTCATTCCAGGATAACCACTAACCTGACTTCTAACAGCATCAGTCAGTTTTGTCTGTTTTTGTACATTATATATGTGATGGTTTGAATGTGTCCCCCAAATTTCATGTGCTAGAAACTTAATCCTTCAATTCATATGTTGATGCTATTTGGAGGAAGGGCCTTTGGGAAGTAATTAGGATTAGATAAGGTCATGGGGTGAGGTATGATGGCACTGGTGACTTATAAGAAGAGAAAGAGAAATCTGAGCTGGCATGCTCTTGCCCTCTCACCGTGTGATGACTTCTCCATGTCATGATGCAGCAAGAAGGCCCTCACCAGATGGTGGCACCATGCTTTTGGACTTCCCAGCCTCTAGAACTGTGAGCTAAATCAATTTATTTTCTTTATAATCACCCAGTTTGATATTTTGTCATAGCAACAGAATATGGACAAAGAAAGAAAATTAATGCAAGAAGTAGAGTTTTTACTGTAACAGATTCCTGAAAATGTGGAAGTGGCTTTGGAACTGGGTGATGGGAATAGGTTGGAAGAGTTTTGAGGAGCAGGCTAGAAAAAGCCTGTATTGTCAAGAATGGAGCATTAGGCCAGGCACGGTGGCTCAGACTTATAATCCCAGCACTTTGGGAGGCCAAAGCAGGTGGATCACCTGAGGTCAGGAGTTCGAGACCAGCCTGGCTAACATGGTGAAACGCTGTTTCTACCAAAAATACAAAAAATTAGCTGGGCACTCTGGCGCACACCTGTAATCCCAGCTACTCAGGAGGCTGAAGCAGGAGAATCACTTGAACCCAGGAGGCAGAGGTTGCAGTGAGCTGAGATCGTGCTATTGCACTCCAGCTTGGGCAACAAGAGCAAAACTCCAACTCAAAAAAAAAAAAAAAAGAAAAAGAAAAAGAATGGAGCATTAAAGACAGTTCTACAGTTCTGGTGAGGGCTTAAAAGAAGACCCCAGAACTAGGGAAAGTCTGGAACTTCTTAATGGTTACTGAAGTCGTTGAGATCAGAATGCTGATAGAAATGTGGCTGGTGAAGGCCATTCTGATGAGGTCTCAGATGGAACTGAAGAACCACGTGTTGGAAACTGGAGCAAAGGTCATCCTTTTTATAAAGAAGCAAAGATCTTAGCTGAACTTTGTCTGTGCCAGAGTCATTTATGGAAAGCAGAAAATCCGTAGGTCACCCATGTTGTAGAGAATGAAAGAACATTTTCAGCTGAGAAAACTGAGAGTGTGACCAAGCTACCGATTGATAAGAAAACTAGTACACATAAATTAGCCAGGCGTGGTGGTGGGCGCCTGTAGTCCCAGCTACATGGGAGGCTGAGGCAGGAGAATGGCATGAACCCGGGAGGCAGAGCTTGCAGTGAGCCGAGATCGCGCCACTGCACTCCAGCCTGGGCGACAAAGCGAGACTCCATCTCAAAAAAAAAAAAAAAAAAAAGGAAGAAAGAAAATTAGTACACATAGAACAAAGCCAGAGGCTGTTCATCAGGACAAGGGAGAAAAACTCCAAAGCCATTTCAGAGATCTTCAAGACTGCCCCTCCCATTACTGGCCCAGAGCTCTAAGAGGGCAGAATGGTTTGGAATGACCAGCTGCTGCCCAGGGCTGCCTTGGGTCTCTGCTCCCCACATTTCTGGTGCAGCATTCCTCAGCCATCCCAGCTGTGGTTCAAGTGGCCACAGGTGTGATGTGGAAGGTAAAAGTCATAAACCTTGGCAGCATACACATGGCACTAATTTTGCAGGTGTGCAGAATGCAAAAGCTGAGGGGGCATGCCTTCTCCCACCTACATTTCAAAGGGTGCTGTGAACGGCCACCCCAGAGAGCCCCTAGTAGAGCAAGGTCTAGTGGAGCTACAAGGGTGGGGCCACCGCCAAGACCCCAGAATGGTAGAGCTATCATAGTGCAATGCCAGCTTGGGAGAACTGCAGGCATGAGACTCCAACCTGTGCGAAGTGCAACATGGGCAGAACCCAGCAAAACCACAGGGGCAGAGCTCCCCGAAGCTTCGGGGGTCCAAATTCCATAGTGTGTCCAGGAGGTGGCACACAGAGTAAAAGATCATTCTGAAGGTTTAAGGTTTAATGTTGTTTTCTATGTTGGGTTTTGTACTTTCCTGGAACCAGTTACCCTTTTTCCCTTGCCTCTTTTTCCTTTTAGAATGGGAATGTCTGTCCTATGCCTGTTCCACTGTTGTATTTTGGAAGTCAATAACTTGTTTTGACTTTACAGGCTTACAGCCAGAGGGAATCTCCCATAGAATGAATTGTACCTTAAGTCTCACCCACATCTGATTTAGATGAGACCATGGACTTTGGAATTTTGAGTTGGTGCTGGAACAAGTTAAGACTTTGGGGGTTGTCTAAGTGTGGTGTTTCATGCCTGTAATCCCAGTGATTTGGGAGGCTGAGGTGGGAGGATTGCTTGAGC